ATGTCTCATATGGCTCCTGAGGTGGTCCCAGCCCCTGGGACCTGCGGGGCGAATGCGGACTGGGAGCCTCTGCCCCAAGCCACATGGGCCTCGATCCCCACTCGGTAGCCCAGGCATCAGGTGCTGCTGCCCAGAAGGTCCCTGTCAATCAGACAGAAACGGTCCCTTGGGGCCCGGCCTCCTGGGTGCTGCCCGGGCGCTGCCATCCACCCCTCACCAGTGTGGGCCTCGCACCAGTTTGGCTCAGTGAGGAGCACCGGCGAGAGGAGGCCGCTGTGCCTCCCAGGTTCTCCCGGTTCTGCAGCCCAGCCTTCACCTGTTCTCAGGCCACAGCCAAGCTGCTGAATTCCTGGCATGTTTTGCTTGCTTCCACCTGGGACTGAAATTTTAAACACTTGACCTCCATCCTCCTTAAATTCACACATCATGCAACGTGTCTTACAAGAAACCAACACAGGCCGGGCGCGGTGGCTCAAGCCTGTAATCCCAGCACTTTGGGAGGCCGAGATGGGCGGATCACGAGGTCAGGAGATCGAGACCATCCTGGCTAACACGGTGAAACCCCGTCTCTACTAAAAATACAGAAAATTAGCCAGGCGCGGTGGCGGGCGCCTGTAGTCCCAGCTACTCGGGAGGCTGAGGCAGGAGAATGGCATGAACCCGGGAGGTGGAGCTTGCAGTGAACCGAGATTGCGCCACTGCACTCCAGCCTGGGCGACAGAGCGAGACACCGTCTCAAAAAAAAAAAAAAAAAAAAAAAAAAGGAAACCAACGCAGTTCCTGGCCCTGCACTACAGCTGAGCTCGCAGGGCCTCGGGAGCCACACAAGTTCCTTTTCTTCCCTGCGAAACATTTGTTGCTGTCTTGACTTTTTGGGCATCATTGAGAAAACATGTTGATGTGTATTAACGCCAAGGCCATTTCGATTCATGGAGAAGAAAACGCCACTGGGGTCTAATTAAGCCATTGATTTAAAACAATGCTCAGAAAACGGTTGCAGAGACTCCGTGTTCCCTAAGTTACGATGAGTTTGTTCCTGCCCGCAGAAGCCGCCTCGCCTCCGCAGTGCCACCTCTGCTGCCCCCAGCCACCGGCACAGCTGAGTCAAGGTACAACCGCCCAGCAACGCTTTCCAGCAGGGCTTGACTTGACCCATAGCAGGTGTCCACTGAGTATGTCCTGATCCAATCCGTGCCCTGCACTGCTGCTTCTCCCTACCACCATTTCTCTCCGTGTGCAAGGACAGGAGGCCACTCCAGCTTTCCCCTGTGAGGAATTTTAGTAAACGTTCTCAGGGACACCAGTCCACGGGGTCCGGATCCAAGTGCACTGTTATCCTCAAATCCAGTCCACAGGGTCCAGATCCGAGTGCGCTGTTATCCTCAAATCCAGTCCACGGGGTCCGGATCCGAGTGCGCTGTTATCCCCAAACACTGTTGCAATCCCTTTCCTGGTTGAAGTCAGGTGGACTCTGTTATACTAAGAAGTCTCTGTGTTTGTGCTGCTTTGGAAACGCCTTAGTTCATCCTAGCTTGGCCTCCCTGAGAGCATCGTCTGCACCATCCTCTCTGCAGACCCCTCCTATTTCCCTGCAAAGCCCCTCCTCGGTAAGTTCCCGTCTGCTCTGCGCCCCTGCTCTACAGATTTGTCCTTCTCTTTTCCATTCCTTAGCGAATTAAAAAGAAAAAACAAAAACAAAAAACAAATGAAGAAGCAACTGGTACGAGCAGATTTGGTGCAAGAGAACCAATCGCAGGAGCCGCCCAAGCTCACTTAGGAAAAGAGCTGAGCGACAGCAGCTGCACCCAGAAGGTGGAGACCGCATGCGAACCCAGGATCCCAGGCAGCACAAGGCTAGAGACCCTGCAAGCAGCCATGGCTGTGCGTTCATGCAGAGCGTCATCACAGCCAACACGGTCTTCCTCCTGGTTAACCAAGATCCCGTTTCAGCCATTCTGGAATTGCAGGGCTGGCCAGAACTTTAGGAACAATACATGCAATGCCTTCATTTTGTGAGTAACTGGTGTCCTGAAGAGGTGACACCGCTTCATTCTCTAAACATCGATTTAAACTCAGACACCCCATTGAGAGTCCAGCACAGCCAGGTCCCAGAGGAGCGGCTTCTTCCCAGCACAGCCAGGTCCCAAAGGAGCAGCTTCTTCCTGAGTCCTGCATAGACAGGTCCCTGAGGAGCAGCTTCTTTCTGAGTCCTGCATGTCACTTGTCTTGCGATTCCTGCGTTGGAGGCCATGTCATTGATGCGACTCCACTCCCAGCCCTGAGCCTTGCAAAAACCTTATTTAATGCCTTGGAGCTGAGTGGATGGCGACACCAGCTACATGACAACCAAGGACCAGGCATCCAGGATCCGAGTGTGTGCTGTAATCAAAGAAAACTTAATCCACCACATATTAGTGACATGCACAACAGTCATTCTGCACATGGTCATTAGCCATCAACGGTAAGCAGCTCTGGTAAACGGCGGTAACTGGTATGCTACTACAAAGCCGAATGCCTTGCCCCCACTTTCTGTCTTTATTTTATTGATCCCAATGAATGGCATCGACGTCAACAGTTCCCTTAACTTTTCCACAATGGAGTCCTCATCTCAATGCCCCTCCCCTCATCCGCCCCATCCCTGCTTCTTTCTCTCTTCATCTCTCTTTGCATTGTGCACACACACGTGCACCCTCACACACATGCACACATACACGTATGTGCACACATACATACGTGCACACACACGCACAGACAGCTGAAGATTCCCGTGATGGCCCATTTGCTCAGTGTTGCCCCACACAGCATCTGCCAACACTGTGCTTTAGTGGACGGCGGTATTTATGGCGCCTTACACAGTATTGTCAGATGCAGGACTGACCTTGTTCTGGAGGACAACTGAGGCAACCTCTGCTGTCTCCCCTGGCTGCCACCGCCATGCCATGGCATCAACACCCCAGGAAGGAAAGCTCCTGCTGCCTGCAGTCCAGAGGATGCTTGGGATTCCTGGTGGTAAACATGCTGAGCTTCCCCGCTCATCCTCCCACTAACGGCCAACAGTCTGGGCTTTCCTTTTCTTTGTTCTGTCTCCCAGGTCTATGACCTTGCCTTTGAGAATGCAAAGTGACCATAAATAGTAGGGCTCCTGAAAGATTAAAGAAGGCAAACTTCTGAATATTTTGTAATTACAGATAGATAAATAGATAGATAGATAAATAGATAGATAGATAGATAGATAGATAGATGACAGATAGAGAGGCAGAGAGATGCATGTATGTGATATGCCTCCTACCTTAACCATCTCATAAAAACACCCGTGGTAGCGCTACGATGCTC